GGTGACAGAGTGAGACCCTGTCTCGAAAAAAAAAAAAAAGAGACCTCAGAGAGCTCTCCCACCCCTTCTACCAGAGGCGAAGGGGACCCAGTGGGAAGGTGCCGTCCGTGAACCAGGGAGTGGCCTCACCAGACATCGAATCTGCCAGAGTGTGGATCTTGAACGTCCCGTCCTCTGCAGCCGTGGAGATGCGTGTCTGTTGCTTTTATGCCGCTCAGGCCATGGCGTTTCCGGATAGCAGCCAGGTTGGAGGGACCCGCTGTCTCTCTGGGACCACTCTCTTCGTCGCCTGATGTCCACCGTCTTGACAGATGTTGTTTCCCATATTTCCTGGAGTTTTTTAGTTGCTAAATCCTGGCCTCTGCTACTCTCTTTGCTAAAAATGCTAGTCCTTGATGAAATGGAATCTTGATACTTTAATACAGAGTGGAACATAGTCACTAAATAAAACCTGGAAAAATGTAGAAGAGTAGCAGGAAGAGAACACACCCCAGCCCCGCGGTCCACCCACCCGCAGTCCCTATCGCCACCTCCTGGCTCTGGTTTCCCTGCTCGTGGGGCTGGGCAGCATTGCTGCAACTCTTGATTCGCTTTCCTGGGGCCACCATAACCAAGCAGCACAACCCGGGAGATGGCTCAGAGTCTCTCTGCGTCCTGGGAGCCTGAGATCCAGGAGTGGGTGGGTTGGAGAATGGTTCTCCCTGGGTCACTCTGGAGGACCTCTTAAGGTGGACTTCTTAAGGGACCCCCGGCTCCCACCTTGCCAAAGAGCCTCCGAGCCACACCTGCCTCCCGCAGGCCTCCAGTTGGTGCCCACATGCAGCCCCCGCCGTGGGGTCACCCTGGGGTAAGGGTCTCTCCTCCCCTGCTAACCTTCTGCTGGGTCTTGGCATCCCTGGGATGAACCCTCCTGGCCTGGACCTTGCCGGCCCACATCAACCCCCAGCCCTCTGCTCCTTGGCCTCACCCACAGCCTGCAGAATGTAGGTGAGTTTCCTGATGATAATATAATAATAGCAATGATGATGATGATGATGATGATGGCAATAACAATGATGACAGTCAACACTGCCGCGTGCCGGGCTCTGGCCCTTTGCATGTCTGGGCCGGCTGTACAAGGCACTGCTGGGGCTCCCGGGCTGGGAGCCAGGGACAGGCACCGTCACAGCAGCCAAGGGGCCCCCCTACCACCCCAGCACCTGCTGGCCCTGAACCAGCTGCTCCTTGAGAGCTTTGACAGACTCTTCCGCTTGGCAGCATTTTAATCTGCTGGTGCAAGAGCCTTGTCGCTTCCTCAAAGCCTGTGCCCATGGCCGTGGGCAGCTGCCTGTCCCTGTATAGGCAGAGCTGCGTCATGCCCTGTGGCCCCAGGTCTGGCTCTGGGGTTCTGGCTGGGCGGGGCCCGGCTTCCCAGCAAGGATGTCCTCTTCTGTAGGAAAATGGGGACGTCGGGAGCATTCTCTGGACAGCAGGAGATGCATGTCGACAGGCTGGCCCTGCCTCTTCCCACCCCAGAGTGGTGAGTGGGGATTCTGGGGACTTCCCTGGCCCGCACTGAGCACCCCTTTCCTGCTCATTTTCAGATGCAGCGGTGTCCTGGACCCCTGGGGAGAGGTGACCCCCCCAGCAGGAAGCTGGGCCTGGTTTCTGTCCCTCTGCAGCCACAAGGCCTGGCTAGGATGCTGGGAGCACCACACCCTGGAGACTCAGCTCACCAAGGACTCAGGGGCGGGGGCTCCCCTGGCACCTGGGAAGCTGGGCCCCCGGCCCCCTGGACTCCCACCCAGACACCATCTCAACCCAGGTCTGTCTGCTCTCCCCGTCACTGCCCTGGGTCAGCACCCTCTGGCTTCCTTCATCCTCCCCAGGCACTTCCCCCGGGCCAGAGGGCAGCCTGGCAGCCCTGGACTCCGGGAGGGCCGAGTCTGGGGAGCTGGACGACGTCACATTCCACTCTTGATGATGCCGCCCCAGTCCTACAATCTGGACAGCAGGAGAAGCTGCCCATTTCCTCCATCTCCGGTAATGAGAAGCAAATGCTGATCCTGGCCGTCTCCTGGCTCTTGGGTCCCTAGGTTCCTGCTGCCCCTGCCAGTTCCTGGAAGATGCCAGCAGGAGGGAGGGCAGTGGAGCTGGACTTGCGCCCACAACAGGATCTGGCCATAAACGCAGTCAGGGCGAGGCTGCGGGGTGGGTGGCTGAGCCTCCTGGTGGACTATCTCCCCTCCCACCCCCCGCCCTGGCCCGCAGCTGTTGGCTCTTCCTGGGAAGCCACAGCCTTTGTTTGTTCCTTGAAGGAGCTGGTGCGTTGCCTGCGAGCTCCTCTGCAGGCTTGGGGGTCGCACCTGCTGTCCACCCCCCTCGAAACCAGCTCCATCCAGCAGCAGGCTGCAAGCCTGGAGAGGCCACCGGGGACCAGGCAGGGAAACTGAGGTCCCAAAAAGGCAGGGAACAGGTGCAGGGGGCCTGTCTGACCTGCGCTGGGACTGGGCCAGGTGAGTCTCCTCCAGGGCCCAGCCCCATCTTGGACAGAGGAAGTTGATAGTCAGGAAAGGCAGGAGTGGCCTCTTCTAACAATTTCAGCTCTGAAGGGGCCAAGGGTGGCGATGCTGACAGCATTTCCTCCAGCTCCCACCTGCCTGCTCCGGGGAACTCCCTACCCAGGCATTGATATTCACCTGGTGATACTAATAATTGTCTCAGGTGATAAATTGTCTCAGCTGCTCTCCCACATGGCCCACAGGTCCCTGGAGGTTCCCCGGATCCTTTCAGGGAAGACCATGGGCCCTAAACGATCTTCATAACAAAACTGAGAAGTGGCCTGGCTTCTTCACTGCGTGCCTGTGTGCTGGGATCTAGCGTGGCCCGACTGGGCAGCTCCTTTCCTTCCCTGACGCTGCTCCAGGGGAAAGAAGGACCAGGGTCAATCCGGGGTGCCCCAGGTGGATCAGCGAATGCCCCTGAAGCCAGGTGCCAGTTGCATCCCCGTCAGATGCCCCCACCCCAGTCTCCTGAGCCTCATTAGTCACCCCTCATTTTCCTCTGGGGACCCCAGGCCCCAGCTCCTGTCTGGTTAGAGGCTGAAGGGGTCTGAGCGACACCTACCCTAGGGGACCTCCGGAGGGGTCTTGGTGTCCTCTGACTTCTGTCCTCAGAAGGGAGCTCAGAATGCAGCTGAGGCTTCCCCTGGGGCCCAGGGTGTCTGTGTCCGAGCCACAGCCAGAGTGTGCCCTGGAGAGTCGCTGGGATGCACGGTGGGCTCTCGTCATCCTGTCCCCACTCCAGGCTCAGGCTGGAGCCGTGATGGCACCGCTGCACTCCAACCTGGGCAACAGAGTGAGACCCTGTCTCTATAAAATAAAAACAAAAATAAAGAAGAGCATGTGGTTTCTGCAGTTTCCTGGCCAAAAATGCATAACTCCAATCTCAATCATAAGAACACATCCAACGTCCCCAACAAGGGGAGGTTCTACACACACCTGCCCAGAGCCCCTCAAAAGTGTCAAGGTGTGAAAGACATGGAGGCATGTAGAAGACGGGAGAGCCAGTGTGGCCTGTGGTATGTTCATGACGGTCACAGGTCAGCGCCCACGGTCACTCAGCAGCCATGCCAGGCAGGCCCCAGGGGCCCAAGAGGAAGGTGGGATGTGGCGGGATGGGGGCTCTGCACGGCCCTGCAGCACAAGTGCCCTGCCGACTCCAGGGGCAGCAATCTGGTCCCCTCATGGTGCCATTCCCCAGGGACGGGTCCTCGCCTGCCTCGCCGGCCCTCCACAGACAGGACAGGGACAGGTCGTCAGCTGTCACGGAGGCCCTCGCAGTTTTCTGAATGTGGACTTGCTGTTCCTGCCCATGGCTTCGTCCACGGACTCGACAGCACCCCACTGTCCATCACACCCCCACCGATGCTGCTTCCCACAGCAGGACTCATCCCATGCTCAGGCAGTGCTCCCAGGAGCAGCGGGTTAATAGAGCGTGGGACGGCCCCTGAAGACCAGTTATGGCGCCGGCCAGGAGGCCCTCTGAAAGGACGGGCGCAACCCCGCAGAACAGACCAGGTGCTCGCCATCCATGTCCGGTGCCGCTTCTCTGTGGCGATGGTATCCAGGAATCACGGGTGGGAGTCACGGCCACAGTCCCTGTCGCACCAGCCGCCTGCCCACACAGCCACCGTTCACTCTAGCTTGAAGGTCCCGCTTCCTCAGGGAGGAGCACTCCCTCCAGGGTCGAGGTGCTGGCCGTGTGGAGTTCGACGTCGGGACTGTCCCCAGGGGCCTCTCTTCCCACTGAATCGACAGAGAGAATGTGAGCTTGCTGTCCGGCGGGCGGGGCCGGGGATCCTGTCCGTCGAGGGGACACCGGATTGCTGCGGAGAGAGGACTAGACCCAGAGTCCAGCCAAGACCAGAACTGAGACCAGGCGACCAGCAGAGCCTGCACAATAATAATGCTTCGTTTTGCAAATGTATTTTGTTCTTTTATTGTATATATTTATCATGTCCAATGTGATGTTTTGAAACGTGTTTACATTGTGCTTAAATCAAGCAGCATAACACACATGACTTCACATACTTCCCATTTTTTTGTGGTAAGAACACTCAAATTCTACTCGCAATGATTTTCTTTCTTTTTTTCTCTCTCTTAATGATTTTCAAGGATGCAATATGGTGTTATTAACTGTAGTCACCATGCTGTGCAGTACATCTCTTGAATTTATTCCTTTTGTCTAACGGAACTTTTTTTTTCTTTTTGAGATGGAGTTTGCTCTGTCGCCAGGCTGGAGTGCAGTGGCACGATCTCGGCTTACTGTAACCTCTATCTCCCAGGTTCAAGCAACTCTCATGCCTCAGCCTCTGGAGTAGCTGGGATTACAGGCACCCGCCACCACGCCCAGCTAATTTTTTTGTTTGTTTGTTTTTTGAACCGGAGTCTCACTCTGTTGCCAGGCTGGAGTGCCGTGGTGCCATCTTGGCTCACTGCAACCTCCGCCTCCTGGGTTCAAGCGATTCTCCTGCCTCAGCCTTCTGAGTAGCTGGGATTACAGGCGCCTGCCACCATGCCTAGCTAATTTTTGTATTTTTAGTAGAGATGGGGTTTCACCATGTTGGCCAGGATGATCTTGATCTCCTGACCTCATGATCTGACCGCCTCAGCATCCCAAAGTGCTGGGATTACAGGCATGAGCCACCGCGCCTGGCCTAATTTTTGTATTTTCAGTAGAGACGGGGGTCTCATCATGTTGGCCAGGCTGGTCTCGAACTCCTAACCTCAGGTGATCTGCCTGCCTCTGCCTCCCAAAGTGCTGGGATTACAGGCATGAGCCACTGTGCACGGTCTGTAACAGAAACTTTGTACTCTTGGACCAACCCCTCCCCAGTTCCCAGCCCCTATGTCCCTGGGTCCTCTCTCTGCTTCTGTGAGTTCAACTTTTCTAGGCTCCACTTATGTGTGAGATCATGCAGTGTCTGTCTTTCTGGGCCTGGCTTCCTTCATTCAGCATGAAGTCCTGCAGTTCATCCATGTCGGCACCAATGACACAATTCCCTCTTCTGTGGAGGAACAGTTCTCTGACGTGGATGCACCTTCCTTGGCTGCTGGACGCTGAGGCTGGTTCCATGTCTGGCCGTAGTGGACAGCGCTGCGGCGAACATGGGGTGCGGGTGTCTCTTCTGCGTACTGATGTGGCCTCCGCGTGTCACGCCCGGGAGTGGGACAGCTGGATTACGTGGTGGTTCTGTTTTCAGTTTTTTGGGAATCTCCATGCTGTTTTCCATAACGGCCATCATCACAGACTTCTTATCATGAAATCATTTTAGACTCGTAGAATCCTGGTAAAAATAGTATAGAGAATGGTGATCTGTCATCTCTGGGCAGGGCAAAGGGAGCTGGGGCGACCAGGCAGGAGGGAGGTTTGCTTTCATGATCTGTTCTTTACCTATTCAAAAACAATTAAAATAAAGGCCAAGGCAGATGGATCACTTGAGGCCAGGAGTTTGAGACCAGCCTG